GGCAGGTGGCCTCAGAATCCCTCTAGGCCTCTGCTTGTGAATAAATCCTCCCCAGCTTCTCCTGTCTTCCAGGGGAGCAAGGTCTCCCCTGGGTTCACACGCTGGACCCCACCAGGTCAGCTGGGCCCTCAGCTGAGACAGGGAGAAGGTGACAGCTGGCTGGGGGAACCCTGCAAATCAGCCCTATGTGAGCAGGTGTTCATTGCCCATGCCAAGACCAGGGACAGCTTGAGGGCATGAGAGAGAGTGCTGGTGGGACAGACACACAAAGGCCCTTTGTTGCAGCCAGGGCAGCTTCCTGGAGGGATGCCTTAGAGGCTGACTGCTCCCTGAAGGGGCTGGAGTAGGTGCATCCCAACACAGAACTGGTGGCCCCAGCACGAGGAAAAACCACTGTGTGCCAGGGTTGAATGTGGCTTCCGAAGCCCGAACTATAAGGAAGCAGCCAGAGAGGTGGGGCACCTGGGCGAGCCTCTGCCCAGGCCATGTTTGCAGTAAGTCATGGCAAATCGTGAATTGAGAGGTGGTTCTCAAAACAGCCCTAGTGACCACTTCCCTGACCACCACCCCCACCCACCAAATGCCAGTGACTGCACAGATGGGCCCTCTTTCTCCTACCCCAAGTCTCCTCACTGCAGGGGAACCCCTGGGGTGAGCCTGTGAGGTCTGCCCCTCCCCCAGCATGTATAGAACAGCTCACAATAATTACGCATTTAACACACATTTCCTCCTCTATGAGTTGGGGACATTAAGAGACCTTTCCTCCAGCATTAGGATTAAGTCAGACAAAGCACTTAAAGCTGTAAGCACTGAGTCCTTGGTTCTGCACAGAAATCCCCAGGCCAGTTCAAAGTTGTTGGGCGCACCCTGGCAGGGCAATTACCTCACAGGGTAGGGGAATCCAGAGAGGTGGGCAGGACAGGTGGCGCTTTGATTAGCCCTGCCTTCTCCTCCCTCCTCCTGTGGCCAGAGGCAGGCAGGAGGGCCCCAGGCAGCAGTCCCGCCTACCCTTCGCCCCTTCTTCAGTCTTGCACGCCTCCAGGGCTGGAAAGCTCATTCTTCTTCTTCCTCCCAGCAGCTCTGCCTGGAAGTCCCCCAATCCCTGTGCTCCTGCCCCCAGATCGTGGGCTTGGGGGACAGCAAGAAAGCTGCAAAGGACTCAGCTGGGGCGGCTCCACAAGGACCCCACAGGCTTGAGGTGTTGCCAGGATTCTATCCCAGGGGGTTTTCTGGGTCCCCCAGAGCCCTCTCAAGCACGGGGAGGCAGAAGGGTCCTCGCCCATTTCAGGAATCTGCAGCCTGGAAGCCACAGCCATGGCAGGCCCCCGATACCCAGTTTCAGTGCAAGGGGCAGCCCTGGTGCAGATCAAGAGGCTCCAAGTAAGACCTGGCTGGGTCCTTAGTGGCCCCAACTCCACGGCACTCCCAACTTTTTGTCCCCCAGACGTTTGCCTTCTCTGTGCGCTGGTCAGACGGCAGCGACACCTTCGTGCGCAGGAGTTGGGACGAATTCAGGCAGCTCAAGGTGAGTGACCCTGGGCCACCCTGATGCCGCGGTGGAAGACCAATGCCCTGGTTCCCGCCCTCAGAAGACCCTCAAGGAGACCTTCCCGGTGGAGGCGGGCCTGCTGCGGAGATCTGACCGCGTTCTCCCAAAGCTTCTCGGTCAGGCCAGCCTGGGTACGGGAGCGGGGAAGGCGGTGGCTTGCCTGCGTATCACAGTACGTTTTTGTGGTGCCTTAAGATGCACCACTGTTGGGACGCGTGGGGCGCACGAGCCGCGGCCTGGCGCGCCTGCAGCTGTTGGAAACCTATTCTCGGAGGCTGCTGGCGACTGCAGAGCGCGTGGCACGGAGCCCGACGATCACTGGCTTCTTCGCACCGCAACCCCTGGACCTGGAGCCCGCGCTGCCACCCGGCAGGTGCCTGACTCGCCCCAAACTCCCAGCATGCATACCTCTCACTCGTACGGGCTGCCCTTCCCAGCCGGGTGATCCTGCCCACCCCAGAGGAGCAGCCTCTTTCTCGCGCTGCGGGCCGCCTCTCCATCCACAGTCTGGAGGCTCAGAGCCTGCGCTGCCTGCAGCCCTTCTGTACCCAGGACACGCGGGATAGGCCTTTTCAGGCGCAGGCCCAGGAGAGCCTGGACGTGCTGCTGCGGCACCCCTCAGGTAGGGCCCCCCAAGAACCCAGGGATTTGCTCGATTTGAGTCCCTGCCCGCTTCTTGCGCACAGGCTGGTGGCTGGTGGAGAACGAAGACCGGCAGACCGCCTGGTTTCCAGCGCCCTACCTGGAGGAGGCGGCCCCGGGCCAAGGCCGGGAGGGAGGCCCGTCCCTAGGGAGCAGCGGTATGCGCCTAACCCCACCCCTCACGCCACCACCGCGGTGACTCCAAACACCCACTCCCACCAGGTCCCCAGTTCTGTGCTTCCCGCGCCTACGAGAGCAGCCGCGCAGATGAGCTGTCCGTGCCCGCGGGGGCGCGCGTGCGCGTGTTGGAAACGTCAGACCGCGGCTGGTGGCTATGCAGGTACGCGGGAGCGGGCGTGGGCAGGGCAGGCTGCGGGGCCCTAACCACACCCCGCCCCTCGCAGGTACGGCGACCGGGCGGGCCTACTCCCCGCGGTGCTGCTGCGGCCGGAAGGGCTGGGCGCTCTCCTGAGCGGGACGGGGTTCCGTGGAGGAGACGACCCGGCGGGTGAGGCCCGGGGCTTCCCTGAACCCTCCCAGGCCACCGCCCCTCCCCCCACCGTGCCCACCCGACCTTCGCCGGGCGCCATCCAGAGCCGCTGCTGCACCGTCACACGCAGGGCCCTGGAGCGGCGCCCACGGCGCCAGGGCCGCCCTCGAGGGTGCGTGGACTCTGTGCCGCACCCCACGACGGAGCAGTGAGCGCGAGGATCCCGATGAGGGGATGGACCGCGCCATCCCAGGGCTGGGGAGGAGCGGGGAGGGCGGATCTCCCTGGCCAGCAGGGATGGGAGGGGGCCATTTGCTGTTCCTCTGAGTAAAGCTTGTTCTGCATGACCCCCACCGTCTAAGCGTGCGGAGCCGCGGGC